TTTGTCAGCTCTGGTAGAGTTTCCCACTGGCAATAATAATTATTTTTCCTGCATGAGTTTCAACACTAAAAGTGTCTTATAGCCAGAGGTGTTAAGATACCAAATCTTTGTGTGTGAGCAAATCTTGTATGACCTGGAGTTCTTGTGCAGTTGTCACCATCAGCACCCAGCCAGCTTCTTATATTCTCACTGCTTTTATGACCTACTGTTATGATTAAAAACCAACCAACCCAACAACAACCAAGCCCCAAGTTTCTTCACTTCTCTAAGCATCCGAGGGTGACCGGCCGCAGGAGGACCCGGGCCGGAGGGGAACCTGCGGGGGGATGACCGGCCGGAGGGGAACCTGCGGGGGGTGACCGGCCGGAGGAGGACCGGGGCGGGGGTGACCGGCCGGAGGAGGACCGGGGCGGGGGTGACCGGCCGGAGGAGGACCCGGGCAGGGGTGACGGGCCAGATGGGGACCCGGATGGTGGTGACCGACCGGAGGGGGCAGCCAGGCCGGGGGTGACCGGCCGGAGTAGGGAGCCAGGCCGGGGGGGTGACTGGCCGGAAGGGGAGCTGACGCCGGGGTGACTGGATGGAACGGGGAGACTGCAGCCCCTCGCGGACATATGTCCGCCGGGGTTCTGGACACCTGTCCTACTGCCCGCCAGGAGATCCTTACGGTCGATGCAGGAGGTCAAGCTCCGGTGGCCGGTCTGGACGAGGACCCGGAGACCGCCGGGCAGGCAGCCGAGGCGCGCCCCGAAACGCCGGCAGCCGCTCCACAGCATAGCCGCCGCAGCTCCGCGTTCAGCTAAGAGTCTGAACGCCTTCGACCTCCGTTGCGCTCGCACTGGCGGGACCTGCGACCCGGCAACGCCTGTCCCACTGCACCCTGGGGGTTGTAGTCCTCCCACGAGCCCTAACAACCCAGGTGCCAGGCGGGCTCCCAAGGGGACAGGACTACAATTCCCAGAAGTCCTCGGGGCCTCGGCGCCGCAGAGATGCACCGCCCACCAAGCGCCGCGGGGGTCGCGCTGCACAGCCTGCGGCGCAGCGGAGGCGGACCGCAGTCGAGTCTGCAGAGTGTTGGGTCTGTAGCCAGCAAATTACTTCATCATCTAGATTATCCATTCAGTTGATCCTAATTAGCAAGGATAACAAGGTAACACAAGGCTTACTTATATTCACCCAACAAAAGTGTCTCTGTGGAGCCACTTCCCAGTGAACTACATACTGAGATAGGGGTTCCTGGATGAGAAGGACCAAGGACAGAACCGAGAAGAGTTTAGGGGCAGGTTATGCGAGATGGAAATGGCGCAGATAACGGAGGGAAGGATTTGAGGGCTCAAACGTAGGCGTCTGTGTTTCGCAAAAGTTGGAGACGTTCTAGGCTGCCTCTCGTTGCCTCCATCTCGCTCTGCGCGGGTTTTGGAGGACATTAGCATTCTTTCTTGTATCTCCGTTGATTCCAGAATCGTCCGCACTAAAGTCCCCTGCAGCGTGACCATGTCGAGACCCCGGAAGAGGCTGGCTGGGACTTCTGGTTCAGGTGAGCTGCCCCTAGGCTGCACAAAGGCAGCCATGATCTTTTCTTTTTGCTTCTCCTATTGCAGACAAGGGACTATCAGGAAAACGCACCAAAACTGAGAACTCAGGTGAGGCATTAGCTAAAGTGGAGGACTCCAACCCTCAGAAGACTTCAGCCACTAAAAACTGTTTGAAGAATCTAAGCAGCCACTGGCTGATGAAGTCAGAGCCAGAGAGCCGCCTAGAGAAAGGTGTAGATGTGAAGGTGAGACCCTTGACCTGTCTCCAGTCCCTTCATTTAATGATTGAATTTATTTCCTCTTGCCTAGTTCAGCATTGAGGATCTCAAAGCACAGCCCAAACAGACAACATGCTGGGATGGTGTTCGTAACTACCAGGTAAGAGGGTAAGGAGGAGGTCGCCTGAGACCGAGGATAGTTACTCTTTCTTCTCCCGGGACAGGCTCGGAACTTCCTTAGAGCCATGAAGCTGGGAGAAGAAGCCTTCTTCTACCATAGCAACTGCAAAGAGCCAGGCATCGCAGGACTCATGAAGGTTAGTTGGGCAGGTTTTGGTGTGAATCCCTTCAGATGATTCAAAGCTTTTGTTTTGGTTTCAGATCGTGAAAGAGGCTTACCCAGACCACACACAGTTTGAGAAAAACAATCCCCATTATGACCCATCTAGCAAAGAGGACAACCCTAAGTGGTCCATGGTAAAGACTATGCTTTCTATTTCATGACAGGGGTCTTTCTGTCATGTACACTGTTGTCACATAGGTGGATGTACAGTTTGTTCGGATGATGAAACGTTTCATTCCCCTGGCTGAGCTCAAATCCTATCATCAAGCTCACAAAGCTACTGGTGGCCCCTTAAAAAATATGGTTCTCTTCACTCGCCAGAGATTATCAATCCAGCCCCTGACCCAGGGTAAGAGTGGGCCCTCTCCTTTATTGTCCATATAATCCTTCCTTTTTCCCTTTTTTTTTTGTAGAAGAGTTTGATTTTGTTTTGAGCCTGGAGGAAAAGGAACCAAGTTAACTGAGATACTGCTGCTGGAATGGGCGAGACATTGCTGCAAAGAAGTCAAGCTTTTTTCAGACAAAAGGTGTGAGGGGGCTTGCTTGGTATGCTTACCTGGGCTTGTGTACCTCAGTGGTTTTTGTGTACTTTTTTCAATAAAATATCAAAGTTGAAGAACTTTTCTTCTAAAACCACACTGAGTGCAG